ATTAGACTGGAACCTCAAGTAGCTGCAACCGCTAGAAACTCCTCCGGTGGTTCCCCCCTCCCTGGTCTCTCCAGAGGGAAGAAGGTCACCTTCTACACTTAACTACCATGCTCATTCATCTGGACGAAATGCCCAGTCCACTGTCTTCTTCACGCGTTATTCTCCAGGACAGGGCTCCTCCGCCGCGCACGTTATTTCCTGTAGAGCGGGCACGAAATTAAGCACCTTGAAGACCAGCGGTAGACACAGATTATCTCCGGTTCCAAGCACGTCTCCCGCTAGGAACTTTTTTCACTTGTCACTCTTCTGCTGCTTTTTGAGGAAAACAGGTGATATTTGGTTTCCTGCCAGAGTCTTCGTCACTCTCGTAACTATGATGTCTGGGTAAAAATAGCTCACATTTTTGCTTAAAAAATAACGGCCGCGCAAATTTATGGTTAGATTTGTCTCAAGTCTGAAGACCGCGCATCCTAACTAGTGAGGCGGAAGACACCTAAGGAGCCAGGAGCTGTCGCCGAGGCGAGGCTGCGGAGACGTTCCCTTGGTGGGCCGCGGGACCACCCACCCCGCCAGAAACTCGGTTCGCTCACCCTAAGAATTTTGGGGCAACTGGACTTCTCCACCGCCCGCTTCCGGACCCGCTCCGGCGCCGCTTCCGGACCCACTCCTCGGCGAGCGCAGGAACTCGCTCTCCCAGCAGGCCCCGCGCGGTGCGCCTCTCGGCGCGTTCCGGGTCCTATGACAGCTCGGCTCGCATGCGCCACCTACGGCCCCACCCGCGGCCCCACCCCCTGGCTCCCGGCTCCTTCCCCGACTCCCGCGAGTTCCAGTCCCAGCTTCCAGCTCCCCAGCCCCGCCCTCAGCCGCGCGCGCTCTCCCCTCCCCGCCCTCGCTTCTTCGCGTGCGGCCCCCACAGCCAATGAGGTTCAGGGCCGCGTGCGCAGATTCAAACGGCGGCTCTTGAGGGAGGCTGGGCGCGAGATTCGGCGGTGCGGACAAAACCCTGCAGGAGACTGCGAGCCCTGCAGAACTGCTAGCTGCGGGGGAGAGGGCAGGGGTCGGGCGCCTGTGGCGGAGCCGGGCTGGGGCCAGGGCAGGGAGGCTGACAAGCGGCGGGAGAAGCCGGCGGAGGGCGGGATCGCGCCTCCTGACATGTTGGGGGTATCCCTGGCCGGGCCGGGCCGGGGCTAAGAGCGGCGCTGCGGGCCGGGGTCGGGGTCGGGTCGCGGTCCGCCCCCGCTGTCCCTCCGTCCTGCCCTGTCGAGGACGTGCGTTCCGCACTCGGCCGCCTCCAGAGGGAGCGAGGGAAGCGGCTAGAGGATCGGGGAGAAGGAGCATTCGCCGGAGGCTGGAGGAGGCTGACCCGCGTCCCCGCCCAGCCTGCTCCTATGCGGTACTTGAAGGATGGCGAAGAGGTCGCGCAGGTGGGTGGCACCCCTTTCGCCCAGGCCTGTCGTCTTGATATCACAAATTGTGTTTTTTTTGTAGTGAGGATGAGGATGATGACCTTCAGTATGCCGATCATGATTATGAAGTACCACAACAAAAAGGACTGAAGAAACTCTGGAACAGAGTAAAATGGACAAGGGACGAGGTAATTATCTGACAAGGTTTCATAGTTTCTTAAAAGCTTTCTAATTTTTGTACTGTTTTAATAGGATGATAAATTAAAGAAGTTGGTTGAACAACATGGAACTGATGATTGGACTCTAATTGCTAGTCATCTTCAAGTAAGTGAAATATTAAATTATATTTCTAACATGTTTAATAACAAAATCTTCTAAATTTTTTCAGAATCGCTCTGATTTTCAGTGCCAGCATCGATGGCAGAAAGTTTTAAATCCTGAATTGATAAAGGGTCCTTGGACTAAAGAAGAAGATCAGAGGGTAATGTGTTCATATTCTTTATATTCACTATGGCTTTTTTAAACTTTGTTTTTCTGTTTCCTAGGTTATTGAATTAGTTCAGAAATATGGGCCAAAAAGATGGTCTTTAATTGCAAAACATTTAAAAGGAAGAATAGGCAAGCAGTGTAGAGAAAGATGGCATAATCATCTGAATCCTGAGGTAAAGAAATCTTCCTGGACAGAAGAGGAGGACAGGATCATCTATGAAGCACATAAGCGGTTGGGAAATCGTTGGGCAGAAATTGCCAAACTACTTCCAGGAAGGTGCTTATATAAATGTATATATATTTTTCTGTTTTCTTTTTAAATCATACCTTTCCTTTCTTAGGACTGATAATTCTATCAAAAATCATTGGAATTCTACTATGCGAAGAAAAGTGGAACAGGAGGGCTATTTACAAGATGGAATAAAATCAGAACGATCTTCATCTAAACTTCAACACAAACCTTGTGCAGCTATGGATCATATGCAAACCCAGAATCAGTTTTACATACCTGTTCAGGCACATACTTTTAATACCTTTATTATTTAAAATGTATGATAATAATGCATTAATTACTTTTTAGATCCCTGGGTATCAGTATGTGTCACCTGAAGGCAATTGTATAGAACATGTTCAGCCTACTTCTGCCTTTATTCAGGTAACTTTTATTTATAACGAAAACCAAAGGAATCCTGTTTTCTCTTTTATTTAACTTATTTTAGCAACCCTTCATTGATGAAGATCCTGATAAGGAAAAGAAAATAAAGGAACTTGAGATGCTTCTTATGTCAGCTGAGAATGAAGTTAGAAGAAAGCGAATTCCATCAGTAAGAAATAAGCTTGTTATTTGTATTGTTAGAAATAATATTCAAATTTCTTTTGTACCTTTAGCAGCCTGGAAGTTTTTCTAGCTGGTCTGGTAGTTTCCTCATGGATGATAACATGTCTAATACTCTAAATAGCCTTGACGAGCACACTAGTGAGTTTTACAGTATGGATGAAAATCAGCCTGTGTCTGCTCAGCAGAATTCACCCACAAAGTTCCTGGCCGTGGAGGCAAACGCTGTGTTATCCTCTTTGCAGACCATCCCAGAATTTGCAGAGACTCTAGAACTTATTGAATCTGTAAGTAAAAAATTGTAAGATTATCAAAAGTTTAACTAGGTTACAGCATTAACTTTATTAACAGTTTAATTTATTGCAGGATCCTGTAGCATGGAGTGACGTTACCAGTTTTGATATTTCTGATGCTGCTGCTTCTCCTATCAAATCCACCCCAGTTAAATTAATGAGAATTCAGCACAATGAAGGAGCCATGGAATGCCAATTTAACGTCAGTCTTGTACTTGAAGGGAAAAAAAACACTTGTAATGGTGGCAACAGTGAAGCTGTTCCTTTAACATCCCCAAATATAGCCAAGTTTAGCACTCCACCAGCCATCCTCAGAAAGAAGAGAAAAATGCGAGTGGGTCATTCCCCAGGCAGCGAACTTAGGGATGGCTCATTGAACGATGGTGGTAATATGGCGCTAAAACATACACCACTGAAAACACTACCATTTTCTCCTTCACAGGTAGTGGTGTTCATTTTGTTTATGTTTCTAAAGAAGTCGTCTTTAAACTCTCTTCCCTTTCTAGTTTTTCAACACATGTCCTGGTAATGAACAACTTAATATAGAAAATCCTTCATTTACATCAACCCCTATTTGTGGGCAGAAAGCTCTCATTACAACTCCTCTTCATAAGGAAACAACTCCCAAAGATCAAAAGGAAAATGTAGGGTAAGTAGGTATTAAATAATTGTGTTAGAGAAACTATAACATAAATATCTAAATGACTGGATAGGTTTAGAACACCTACTATTAGAAGATCTATACTGGGTACCACACCAAGAACTCCTACTCCTTTTAAGAATGCGCTTGCTGCTCAGGAGAAAAAATATGGACCTCTTAAAATTGTGGTATGTATATTCATTTTATTTTTAATAATTTTGACTTTTTACAACATTTTAAAAAACAATTTAGTCCCAGCCACTTGCTTTCTTGGAAGAAGATATTCGGGAAGTTTTAAAAGAAGAAACTGGAACAGACCTATTCCTCAAAGAGGAAGATGAACCTGCTTACAAAAGCTGCAAACAAGAGGTAATCTTCTAGTATTATTGTTAATAAAAGTCCATAAAGCTTCTACATAAATTACTCATTCTAGAATACCGCTTCTGGGAAGAAAGTCAGAAAATCACTAGTCTTAGATAATTGGGAAAAAGAAGAATCAGGCACTCAACTGTTGACTGAAGACATTTCAGACATGCAGGTTTGTAAAGGATTATTATTGTTGTTATTTTAAGTTATTTTCCTCTTTCTTTTTTCTCTCTTAGTCAGAAAATAGATTTACTACATCCTTATTAATGATACCATTATTGGAAATACATGACAATAGGTGCAACTTGATTCCTGAAAAACAAGATATAAATTCAACCAACAAAACATATACACTTACTAAAAAGAAACCAAACCCTAACACTTCCAAAGTTGTCAAATTGGAAAAGAATCTTCAGGTATGGATTTATAAATTTCTTTAGTGATTTTTTTTTCATGTCACTATTAATATTTCCTTTCTAGTCAAATTGTGAATGGGAAACAGTGGTTTATGGGAAGACAGAAGACCAACTTATTATGACTGAACAAGCAAGAAGATATCTGAGTACTTACACAGCTACCAGTAGTACTTCAAGAGCTCTCATACTGTAATTGTTATTAAAATTGATGAAATGCCCCACTCCCTTACTGCAGTCTCTACTAAATTAGGTTGCAGTGAAATTTTTCTCAATTAGTTGTTTTTAAAGTTGTAAGATAGCCCTTTTAATACAGCATCTTTTTTCTATTCTATATAGTAGGCAGAAAGCTAGTAAGTCACTTAAGGGGTAGATAGTTTCATAGTTTATTTTTTAAGAGATGAGATTTTTAAAAATTGTTTTTAAAGAACAAGATGGGAAAATAATAGAATGTTCATGGATTTCTAAAAGTAAATTCTCATATATTTTCTTCACAAGATATATGTTGCTACTCTCTTGATGCTGCAGTTTTGTTATAGATAGGTGTATGAGTATATATGATTTCTGAAATTAGTCTATGTATGGAAAGCACACATGATTTTATGAAGTACTTTTGCCCATGTGCTGATTTACTTAGGCTACCATTTACAAAGAAACACATTGAAAAGGAATTTAAAGGAAGGATAGAAAGTTGCACTACTAATTTTTTGTTTTTTTTTTCAGAAGCAGTAAAATTAACTACAGTGTTAAATGTATTTATTTGAGCATAGTACTGAAAACAAAAAGCATTCAAAAAAGAGTTTTTTCTTTATTAGTAAATAGTATTTTCTTAATCTCAGAGGAGCTGAGAGTTTTGTTGAATGTATTGTACAGTATGTAGGAGCAGGAGAACTTTGTAAATTGGAAAGAAGTCTGTTTTTATAATTTATTTTTATTTTTAAAGCTTAAATGTAGATATTTATACGTATACAGGGTGCCTAGAAGCCAATGTTGTTTCCTGTTATTACAGCTAACACAGTAAAGAATAATTTTGACTTTAAGTATGAAACAGTAGTAAGTTATAGCTGCAAAGAATACAATATCTATACTGTATGTCACATCTACCTAAATGTTGCACTATGCCCTTTAAATCATGCTGGTTATAAAGTAGTTCTAAAAATGTACTAAATAATAATTTAATATTTTCTTTTTAAATTATATCGGGGGTGGTCATATACATTAATCTGGTGATTTGTATATGTGTTTGAAATTTTTGCATTTTGTTTAAAAAATAATATGGTACCTTGGTCCCTAAAAACAGTCTGCACTTAGAAGTTTATATTTACTCAGTGTTTCAGAAGTGGAGAACATTATCTTTTATTTATAAAAATATTTTGTCCTTTTTTAAATGTTTTGTGTTTCTCTACAGGTTACAACAGTTGCTTCAGTTGCCTGTTTTAGGTGTTTGCACTTATTTTATTTCTTCTTGAAAGAATTTTTATTTGCTTTTGTGGTAGAGATTATATGTAATTTTTTTTCAGTCATATAATGGTGTGCTGTCAACTTAAACACTGACAGGTAAATAGAATTGTACACTGTAGTTTGAATTATTTATAATTGACACACTCTCTCCCTCTCCACTCCTGAAGTATGCTGCTATAGAAAATAGCAGAATCGGCTTGCTGCTACGAGAGAAGGAAAGAGCGACCACCACTTGCACTGTGTGAAAAGATAAAAAACAAATGATGGCAAGTTCTCAAGTTAACTAAATGGAATCAACCATTACCAGGCAAATTCTTGCAAATACCAAAATACTACTATGCCTTATAAAACAAAATGAAAGCAGGTTAAGATTTTCTGCTCTGTTTGTATGTTAATAGAAATGGAAATACTAAGTATTTTAATGCTTAGCTCTTGAACAGTAGACCTAAAAGGGTTTTAAGCTATTTAAATCTACTTGCTAGTTTTTGCATATTTTATATATATATATATTTATATATATATATAGTGAGAAGTGAAGAAAATGTATGGTACTAAGATTATGCCTTATTGATAAATAGATAAACCAATTTGAATCCTCTTAGCATGTTTAAGTATGTTGATTGCTTTCTAATTAATGAACTTCTCACAGAAATTTCACTTAGTGAAACCAATGATTGTAGCAAACTCATACTGGATCATTTCAGTTACCTTGAACTAATAGCACATAATGGTTTTTTGTTGTTGTTGTTTTTAATGTAGCCCTTACCTGGATATACATAGTCTGCAATCACCAAAGTATAATATCTTGTAAGGCTATATTTTTTAAAGCATATTTTTTCTTGAGCATTAAATTATCCTAAATGGTAATATATTGTGGATAAGTCTGGGCTTATTGGACATAATACATATTTGGGTTGGTACTGGTTGAATCCTTCAGTTAACTGCTTTGTTGCTTTTTGCAAGATTTTTTATCTTAAACATGTCAGGCATCTTAAGTCACCTTTATACTGTTTTGTTCCTCTGAGTTTCTTTCAGTATGTTATACAAATGCCAGACATAACATGTAGCAGCCATACTTGCATGGAAACTGACTACACATACATAATACTGCATTTTATTGTAAGGTTTTCACATTAATACAGCAATTACCCTGACTAAATTGAGTTTTGTGATATATGGAAAACTTCATTGTAAGAGAATCTTGCATACAATGTTGACATATTAACATCCAAAATAAAGCATCTGTGTACAAGCTGACTTGGCATTGCTCATTCACTTGGTTTTGTGCT